TTGCCAAAGATGTAATAGTATTTGTATGATACTCTTTGTATAGTACTACTTTATAACTTACAGAGTACATTCCCATTTATTATTTTATTTAACCCTGACAACATCCCTTTCAATTCGTGTAAGATGAGAAAGACCTCAACAGTAATAATCCCAGGAAGGCGCAAAGGGGACAGATGTGAGAGATTTTAGAAAGGCCTTGTGTAGTTATGGATAAAGGAGAGGGAGGAATCAAAGCAGGCTTTAAGGATTCTAGATTGTCTGAGGGTGAATGGGGATGCAGATAATTACTCGTAATTTAAAAAATACGGGTGGAGGAGTGGATTTGGAGATGTGAAATCCATCAGTTTTCTTCAGTTTGGTGGAATTAGCTGTTTTATTTCCTTTGTTGAAACTGAGTCAGATATAGATACATTTAAAAAAAAAAAAAGGCCTGGTGCTCAGGAGAGAAGCCTAAACCCAATAAAACAATTTTCATTTGTTCAGTAAATATATTCTTTCAAATACTTTTGGTAATGAAGGGAGGTTAGTGGGTAGAAGCTTGAGGAAGTAGATGTGATCATTGGGAAGGTTTGTCTGTTTTAAGGATGGAGAAGCCAAGGACACTTCAGTGGATTGAGGGAAAGGGACCATTGAAGAGGAAGAAAATTGAAGTCACAAGAGGTAGAAGATAATTGATCAAATGTAACGAGAGGAAATGGAAGAGTCAGGTCCAGGAGGACAAATGAAAGAGTTACCCTGAAGAAGAGGAATGATGTATCTTCCTGTTTAAAAACGAAAAGGAAATGGGGTAGATATAGATATAAGTTAGTATCCAGGATGACATCTCTTTTTCTCTGTGAAGCAAGATTATCTGCTGAGATTGAGAAGGAAGAACATGGGTTGGAGTATGCTTGAGGGGAAAATAAAAGTTACTATTGAGATTGTAAAAGGGACTTAACTAGGGGCATGTGACTTCTTTGCTGAATCATGATGAATACCCTTCCAGGCTTGAAATCACAAATGTACAGAGGCCAGCAGGATGGTTAAGCAGTGTTCTCCAGCAGCCTGCCTGCTCCCACTCCCCTTCCCTGCCCCCCATAACAATGCAGAAAACAAATAGACTGAACTTGGACCACTCCCCTTCCCCACCCCCATAACAATGCAGAAAACAAGTAGACTGAACCTGGATTGAGATTGGAAGGGAAGATGTGATGGAAAACTTGAGTAGGGGGTAGTGGGAAGTCAAGGAATAGAGAGTGGTAATGAGGCTGCTAATTGAAGGGTTGAGCCATAGGAATCCTGCTTATTAAGGAACAAAGCCAAGCCAAGACAAGGCTGGTAAATGTGGATAATGAAGAGGATGAAGAATCTAAATGAGTCAAGTGCAGGATTAATGGAAATAAAAGAGTACTAGAGATGGAAAAATTGGCACATAGATGTGAGAATTCTCAATTTAAGATTCTGGAGTTAGCAGTTTCAGGTGATGATAAGGGCCAAAGAATGACCAATGATGGGTGGATAGCCAAGATTAATAGTGCTAATTATAACAATATTAATATTAATAAAAACTACTATTCATTGAACACTGTGTAGTAGTCACTATAGTAAATATTTTCCATAGGTTATCATGCTTATGTTTCACATATTAGTATCAACATTTTACAGATGAGGAAACTGGAGCTCAGTGAGATTGAGTAACTTTTCCCAAGACTCACAGCTACGAAGTACCTGAGTCTTTCTGAGTCCTTCTAGCATTGAAGCACTTATGCCTGACTACTAAACCATGCTAGCCTTCTGCAAAGTAGGGGTCATTGAAGAAGAAGGCAAAGAGCATTAAGTCTTGTGTGTTGGAATCAATTGTTCTTATGGATAATGAAGTCCCCAGAATATATAGCTTCTGTGTGGAAAGGAAGATAGTCATACGACAAAATTCTCAGTAAATGGAGATGGCTGACTCAAAGGTCAGTAGGTGACAACTATAAATATAGCTATAATGTAATCTTAAAAGTGGATAAAATCGAATAACAATGACTTACAAGTCATCTTGGGAAACTAGGAGAATACTGACTTGTCTTCCTGGCCCCCAAAGTGATGCATATGAAAATATTAACCATTCATTTCTTAACCCTCTCTTCTCTCTTGGCTTGTGAAATTTTATATATATATGTGTGTGTGTGTGTGTGTGTGTGTGTGTGTGTGTGTGTGTGTATTTACATATGTTTGTGTATATATACGTGTGTGTGTGTATATATATACACCTGTGTGCACACGCGCACACACACCCACAGACACACCCCCCTCTTTTTTGGTTTTCCTCGTACCCCTCTAACCACTCCTCTTCAGTCTCATTGGCTGGATTCTTCTTTGCCAGCTCCTTCATGTTGGTGAGCCTCTGGATTCTCTCCTCCTCCTCATTTCTCTTTCTTTGTGCTTTCCTTTGATGATCTCATCTATTTCTAAGCTTTCATATACCACCTATATGTTAATGACTTCTGAATGTTCATCTAGAGATGAATCTAGAACTTTCTTCAAATCCCAACATCCTTATATAGGAAGATGTACCCAGAAGAAATAGCCCATGATATTTCAGGGCAATATCATGTGACTAGAGAAAGTCATCTTAGGCTAGTAATCTCCACTCATGCCCATCTAGTTGAGGGCTCAATTCACTTATTTTCAACATCCACAACCATTTCTAAGGTGATAGCTTCTCTGGTTACTTATCACTGGTATGACCAAACATCTTGATTTGCCTAAGATGGCTCTGGTTTATGCCTATTGTTCAAGACCAACCTGGCCAACATGGTGAAACCCCATCTCTACTAAAAATACAAAAAATTAGCTAGGTGTGGTGACGCACACCTGTAATCCCAGCTACTGAGGAGGCTGAGGCATGAGAATCGCTTGAACCTAGGAGGTGGAGGCTGCAGTGAGCCGAGATCGCACCACTGCATTCCAGCCTGGGCGACAAGAGTGAGATTTCATCTCAAAAAAAAAAAAAAAAAAAAAATCAGTATATCCTGTGTAACTTGTAAGAGCTGCTTATATCCATCAGCTCACTCTTATCCTACTTTTCATATTTAAGTGTCTAGACTTCATTGTACCTTTACTGCATTATGACTTAGAGTTTGTTCAAGATTAAAATCTTTTGCCATTTCCTGAATTTCTGCTTAGTGATGCTTCCAAAGACAGTAATACTGATAATTAGTCTTGAAATATTTCTCTATTAGCCTTATTTAAACATTTTGGAGAATGTTTCTAAAGTCATTTGCTCCACATTACTGAAATATATTTATTTTCTCTTCACCTTATTTTTTAAAAAACAGAACCCAGTAAGGCAGTTTTGATAAAACCTGATTATGCACAGTTTAAGGAAACATTGAAGATGTATAATTTTAATCTTAAATTAATGTTGATACTTACTACATTTTCTGAATGTTGTACTCTCATAAAAGTTCACAACCCAAAGAGGCATTTAGAGATCATCTAGTTTTTGTTTTTTAAATATCTGTAAGAATAATGGGCATCAGAAAGGTTAAGCACCTTGCCTGAGATCCTAAAGAGAACAAGGCAAAACAGAAAACTGAGAATCTCTTGACTTTTAGTCTACTATTCTTTCTGTTATACTACCAACCATTTGAAAATTTTAATGTATTTTAAGAAAGTGATCTCATAACCAAAAGATGTCTGTGCATCATAGAAACCCATAGTGTTTGGTTTTCAATATGTAATTTCCTTATTTTACCCCTTTAACTTTAACCCTTTTTCTTTATACAAGTCTACATTTAGACCACAGTGATAGAAACTACCGAGTATGATAGAAACTACCCAGTGTGGTAGGGAAAAAAATTATGTGGGTGGAATTTGAAATGCCTGTGCTCAGAAAATATTTATATATATTTCTTTCTTATTTCTGTTCTGTGCTCTGCTCCCCTAACTATCCATCTTCACACATGGTTATAGAACAGTAGATTCAGCCACCAGATCTGAGTTTGAACTTGTGGTTATCTTTCTTGGTGTGAAATGTTTTATAACAGTAAACACATTTTTCTGTAATTGACTGCCTCAATTATTGTTTTTTCTTTCTTTTGAAGGGAAGCTAATTTTTTTGTTTCTTAAGAATTATGAAATAAGAGGAAACGTGCTATCTATACGTGCAAGGTGTATTTAAAGCTTATAAATATCTGTGTTCAGTATGTCTAAAACTTATTTTGCAGAATCTTCTAAAACTTATTTTGCAGAATCTTTAACCTTATGCAAAATATATATGAAAAAAGTTTATTATTATAGTACAGCTACATAAATTATTTTTATTATTTTCATTTCACATTTAGGATAAGGCTCCAAGCTGTTTTTAGCATTCCTCAGGAGGTATGGAAAACTATCATGCTTATAATTGATTTTCAAGAACTTTTAAACTGTATGCTTTGGATTATCTTTAACAGTATGAATAAGCATCCAAAATTTTATTGCTGAAGGTTTTTGGTTTTAATATGAAAAATGTTTGGTAAGGTTTTTAAGGTGTTTCGGTAGTGCCTTAAATGCTAATTGTGGAATAGAGAGTGGCTTTTGTAAATGTGTCTGTTTCTCAGAGCCTTACCTGGGGGAACATTTCCTAAAGGTATTTGAATATTAAAATGTTTTCTATCAAAGTTAGTATTAAATGAACTGGTGTTTATTTATTGAACTCTTGTATCTGTGGTACTGTGTTAGATGCTCATATTTTTCTGATCAAATAAGATCTGGTTTCCTTTCTTAAGAAAAGTATAATCTAGTTTTAAAAGAAACAATACAGTACAGTGTGGTGAGTGATAAGATAGAGGCATATGGAAAAGTAATTAATTGGGAATTAATGGGAATTTCCATAGCAACATGATAAAAAATTAGTTGAGAAAGTGTATACCCTTTGAAGGAATTGCAGGGTGGTACAACGTGTTATGTGTTGGGAGTTTGGAAAAGCTAAATTGTAGCAGGTATTGCATACTTTGATAATAAGCAGTTGGGATCTTCTTCCCTATGAATTGGAGTGACATTTGTCATTCCAAGGGATATGAGTAACATTTTTAGTGGTAGCATATTTAGATTAAACAGAAAATAGACCAGACAGTGTGATCAAGTAGGAGGTTGTTAGTATTGCAAGTAAGAGAGGAGTTGAAGGTCTAAGGATGCTTAGGTGTAAGATTAGGGGGAAGGACCAGATTCAAGGTGATGATGATAATATCTAATAATAATTGATTTTCCTGCAATCTGCCAGGCACTGTGCTATGCATTTTACATGAATTATCTCGTTTAATGTTGATATTCGCAACAACTACAGCTACTCTTATGAACTCAGTTGTATAGATGAGAAACTGAGGCTTAGAAAGAGGAAGTCGAGTACCCAAGGTCATAGAGCAGCAGATGCAGAGGTGAACCAGTAAGTGGTCAAGAGGGAGAATTGACTAGGCACTAGATGAAGTGCTATTCTGGTTTCTCACCTCAGTCACTGGGTAGAGGCCATTTACTGAAAGAGGAATGAAGAAGGAAGAGCTGGCTTATTGGAGAGAGAAGTCAATGTCTGCTTTGGAGAATAGAAATTTGTATATAGAATACAAAGGGATTGCATGAGTCTGAATCCTGGCCCTGACACTTAGTAACTCTGTGACTTTGAGCAATGACCTAACCTTACTGTGCTTCAGTTTCCAATATGTGTCAACTAGGGATAATAATGTTACTTAGGAGATTGTTAGGAGGATTAAACTAACTACTCTACTTACCTAGAGTGCTTACAATAGTGCCTGATGTGTAGTAATTAATCACTGTAGGTGTTAGCCAGATTATCATCATCATCATCATGCTATAAAAATCCAAAGGTCTCTTTTGAGGAGGGATGTAGTAGTCAGTGTAAAACATCTAGCACATTCCTTCTAACAGGGATAGAAAGCCGGGGAGATGATTTACCTGGATGAACCTTCATAGTTCCTTTAAATGCCGTCTCTCTCTCTATAGCTACAATATCTCAGAATTTCTACCCTTTTGCGGTGCTCAGGGCCAAACACAGGTTCTTCCTGAGATATCTGGTTGCCGAATTTGTTTGTTTTTAGGAAAAATGAACTACCTGTTGAAAGGCTTAAGTTTGGTGCGTTTTAGTGTGACTTCCTCTGAATTTCTATTAAAATTTTGCCTGGCTGCCCTATGCCTGAGTTTCCTTTATTTCCTGGCCAGCTTTGTTCTGCAAGGAGCCAGAGTAACCTCTCCTCCCTAGGTCAGCGCCCCAGGTTTCAAGGCAGCCGGAATGGCATGTTAACCAAGATTTCATGGGCTTGGGGAGAGGGGTAGCGAAATAGGCAATGTTGTTTATTGACACCCTGAAATATGAAAAAATAATATGTACACCTTTCTGGGCCATTGCTGTCTTAGATTTCCATTCTTCCCCCAGAACTACTGCCTTACTGCTGTTATACATGTTTTTTTTTTTAGTTTTCTTTACACAATTCTACATAAATTGGAAATATTTCATTAAACACATTTTTCTACTTTAACTTAGCTTAAATGCATAATACAGAATAAATATAGGAACAGCACAACCATTTATTTCCATATTCACTAGTTAAGGATTATTATATTCCCACATTTTAAATATAGAACATCTAGTTCAGAGCCAATTCTTAACCCTCCGATGCTGAAATTTCTGATGCTCTTTAGAGCTGAAGGTGTTACTTCTTGTTAAAATGTACATACTTCTTTTCAAGAGGAGCAACATTTTTCTTCCAAGTCATTTACTTTTTGGTATAAATGTACAATGTGGAAACATGGAAAAAGATAACAAAGCTGTAAAACATCTTGAGAAGTTTGTGGGGGGGCAAGAAGTTTGTGGTGCTTGGAGGCGTGCCTGGGAGTTGGCACTAAGTACAGCTGTAATTAGTCAGTTTTCTGTCCTGTCCACACAGAAAACCGTCTAGTTACAGTTGTAAGTTGTGCCAGACCTAATCGCTAAAATGCTCTGAAAGGTAGAATTCTGAAAGATATAGTTTGGTTGTGAGTAGTCTGTCAAAAATTGTATGCAGTATTAGGAAAAACATTGGATAGGACTCTGCAGACCTAGCTGTTAAGTCCTCTGACTTTTGGGAAATCTCTTAACTGCTGTCTGCCTTAGTTTATCTGTAAAATTTTGAGGGAGGTGATATGGTCATTAACCCAGAGATCGTTTAACTCTCTGAAAGTTGATTGTAGAATGGATTCTCATTTTAAAATAATTTATTAAATGCGAACTCTGGCAGTTTTCCTTTATTGTCAATCAACTTGTCACTTACCTCAGTATTAGTTGAAAAAATGTCTTTTGAGTATGGCAGTTACGTCTTACATATGACTGTGTTCCAGAGGCTCATTTCTAAGATGGTTGTTGAGAATGTTTAGAATGCATAAGATTTGCCCTTACAGACAAAATAAACTACAGTATACTTGAGTGTTGCATTGTGAGACTTCCCCGGGAAAAAGGTCCGGCAAAGTGCTGAGATTACCTCAACATGTCTAACTGGCTTACTGTTTGCCTTACGTGGTACTATCCTACTTTTGGGGCCCTTTCCCCAGATTGTTGGAGCTACCACAAATGGCTTTGAGGTACAGGAATCTCTTCTCCCTCCCTGACAGGCAGGGGGCTGGGGGAGAATGGGGCAAAACATATTGCTAGCAATTCAAGTTGGAACTCTGAATTCATTTTCCCATTGAGGCATGAGTTGTTACTAAGATTCTGTAGGGTCTGTAGTTAAAAGCCTTAACAGCATTTCCTTCCTGAAGCTGTCCCAATGTTAGTATCTACGGAACTGGAGACCACAATCTTTATTTCCTAAGAATACATGACATCTTGACTTCTAGTCAGATGCTCCTTAATGCACTCTTCAGAGAAGCAAGTTCAGTATTTGTCAAGAAGGGCCTGGGCGCTAAACAACTGCTATCATTTCTTTTAAAGTTAATAGATTCAATGAAAGTTGAACATACCACGAAGTATGGTGAGTAGTCAATAAATATGGGATCATGATTTCTATTGTGATTAATATGTCTTTTTTTTTGTAGGTGAAGCTTTGTTCTAAGAATATTTGTTTCATCTAGTTTATGAGTCCAAATGATATAGACTGTAAATGTCACAGCAGTGGTGAAAGACTGGTAAGTATATAATGTAATAAATATTAACCATCAATCTTTTTTTTTTGTAATACTTATTTTATAGCTCGGTCATGAGCACCGACAGTAACTCACTGGCACGTGAATTTCTGACCGATGTCAACCGGCTTTGCAATGCAGTGGTCCAGAGGGTGGAGGCCAGGGAGGAAGAAGAGGAGGAGACGCACATGGCAACCCTTGGACAGTACCTTGTCCATGGTCGAGGATTTCTATTACTTACCAAGCTAAATTCTATAATTGATCAGGTAACATTTTTATATCAAATACTTACTTTCATGAACATGAAGGATTCTTTTGTTACTGACATAGGCATTGACATGTAGAGAAGAACTCCTGACTCTTCTTCTGTCTCTCCTTCCACTGGTATGGAAGATACCTGTCCAAGAAGAAAAGGCAACAGGTATGCTTTTTCCCTTTATCATATCACTTGTGGTATTCTAAGCCTTCTTTTTTCATTCCATTAGATTTTAACCTACCGCTCTCAGCAGATATAATCCTGACCAAAGAAAAGAACTCAAGTTCACAAAGATCCACTCAGGAAAAATTACATTTAGAAGGAAGTGCCCTGTCTAGTCAGGTTTCTGCAAAAGTAAATGTTTTTCGAAAAAGCAGACGACAGCGTAAAATTACCCATCGCTATTCTGTAAGAGATGCAAGAAAGACACAGCTCTCCACCTCAGATTCAGAAGCCAATTCAGATGAAAAAGGCATAGCAATGAATAAGCATAGAAGGCCCCATCTGCTGCATCATTTTTTAACATCGTTTCCTAAACAAGACCACCCCAAAGCTAAACTTGACCGCTTAGCAACCAAAGAACAGACTCCTCCAGATGCTATGGCTTTGGAAAATTCCAGAGAGATTATTCCAAGACAGGGGTCAAACACTGACATTTTAAGTGAGCCAGCTGCCTTGTCTGTTATCAGTAACATGAACAATTCTCCATTTGACTTATGTCATGTTTTGTTATCTTTATTAGAAAAAGTTTGTAAGTTTGACGTTACCTTGAATCATAATTCTCCTTTAGCAGCCAGTGTAGTGCCCACACTAACTGAATTCCTAGCAGGCTTTGGGGACTGCTGCAGTCTGAGCGACAACTTGGAGAGTCGAGTAGTTTCTGCAGGTTGGACCGAAGAACCGGTGGCTTTGATTCAAAGGATGCTCTTTCGAACAGTGTTGCATCTTCTGTCAGTAGATGTTAGTACTGCAGAGATGATGCCAGAAAATCTTAGGAAAAATTTAACTGAATTGCTTAGAGCAGCTTTAAAAATTAGAATATGCCTAGAAAAGCAGCCTGACCCTTTTGCACCAAGACAAAAGAAAACACTGCAGGAGGTTCAGGAAGATTTTGTGTTTTCAAAGTATCGTCATAGAGCCCTTCTTTTACCTGAGCTTTTGGAAGGAGTTCTTCAGATTCTGATCTGTTGTCTTCAAAGTGCAGCTTCAAATCCCTTCTACTTCAGTCAAGCCATGGATTTGGTTCAAGAATTCATTCAGCATCATGGATTTAATTTATTTGAAACAGCAGTTCTTCAAATGGAATGGCTGGTTTTAAGAGATGGAGTTCCTCCCGAGGCCTCAGAGCATTTGAAAGCCCTAATAAATAGTGTGATGAAAATAATGAGCACTGTCAAAAAAGTGAAATCAGAGCAACTTCATCATTCGATGTGTACAAGAAAAAGGCACAGACGATGTGAATATTCTCATTTTATGCATCATCACCGAGATCTCTCAGGTCTTCTGGTTTCGGCTTTTAAAAACCAGGTTTCCAAAAACCCATTTGAAGAGACTGCAGATGGAGATGTTTATTATCCTGAGCGGTGCTGTTGCATTGCAGTGTGTGCCCATCAGTGCTTGCGCTTACTACAGCAGGCTTCCTTGAGCAGCACTTGTGTCCAGATCCTATCGGGTGTTCATAACATTGGAATATGCTGTTGTATGGATCCCAAATCTGTAATCATTCCTTTGCTCCATGCTTTTAAATTGCCAGCACTGAAAAATTTTCAGCAGCATATATTGAATATCCTTAACAAACTTATTTTGGATCAGTTAGGAGGAGCAGAGATATCACCAAAAATTAAAAAAGCAGCTTGTAATATTTGTACTGTTGACTCTGACCAACTAGCCCAATTAGAAGAGACACTGCAGGGAAACTTATGTGATGCTGAACTCTCCTCAAGTTTATCCAGTCCTTCTTACAGATTTCAAGGGATCCTGCCCAGCAGTGGATCTGAAGATTTGTTGTGGAAATGGGATGCTTTAAAGGCTTATCAGAACTTTGTTTTTGAAGAAGACAGATTACATAGTATACAGATTGCAAATCACATTTGCAATTTAATCCAGAAAGGCAATATAGTTGTTCAGTGGAAATTATATAATTACATATTTAATCCTGTGCTCCAAAGAGGAGTTGAATTAGCACATCATTGTCAACACCTAAGCGTTACTTCAGCTCAAAGTCATGTATGTAGCCATCATAACCAGTGCTTGCCTCAGGACGTGCTTCAGATTTATGTAAAAACTCTGCCTATCCTGCTTAAATCCAGGTTTGTATGTGTGTGGGTGGCGGCGGGGGCGGAAACCTTTTTACATGCTTTTTTTCTTTCACAGGGTAATAAGAGATTTGTTTTTGAGTTGTAATGGAGTAAGTCAAATAATCGAATTAAATTGCTTAAATGGTATTCGAAGTCATTCTCTAAAAGCATTTGAAACTCTGATAATCAGCCTAGGGGAGCAACAGAAAGATGCCTCAGTTCCAGATATTGATGGGATAGACATTGAACAGAAGGAGTTGTCCTCTGTACATGTGGGTACTTCTTTTCATCATCAGCAAGCTTATTCAGATTCTCCTCAGAGTCTCAGCAAATTTTATGCTGGCCTCAAAGAAGCTTATCCAAAGAGACGGAAGACTGTTAACCAAGATGTTCATATCAACACAATAAACCTATTCCTCTGTGTGGCTTTTTTATGCGTAAGTAAAGAAGCAGAGTCTGACAGGGAGTCGGCCAATGACTCAGAAGATACTTCTGGCTATGACAGCACAGCCAGCGAGCCTTTAAGTCATATGCTGCCATGTATATCTCTCGAGAGCCTTGTCTTGCCTTCTCCTGAACATATGCACCAAGCAGCAGACATTTGGTCTATGTGTCGTTGGATCTACATGTTGAGTTCAGTGTTCCAGAAACAGTTTTATAGGCTTGGTGGTTTCCGAGTATGCCATAAGTTAATATTTATGATAATACAGAAACTGTTCAGAAGTCACAAAGAGGAGCAAGGAAAAAAGGAGGGAGATACAAGTGTAAATGAAAACCAGGATTTAAACAGAATTTCTCAACCTAAGAGAACTATGAAGGAAGATTTATTATCTTTGGCTATAAAAAGTGACCCCATACCATCAGAACTAGGTAGTCTAAAAAAGAGTGCTGACAGTTTAGGTAAATTAGAGTTACAGCATATTTCTTCCATAAATGTGGAAGAAGTTTCAGCTACTGAAGCCGCTCCCGAGGAAGCAAAGCTATTTACAAGTCAAGAAAGTGAGACCTCACTTCAAAGTATACGACTTTTGGAAGCCCTTCTGGCCATTTGTCTTCATGGTGCCAGAACTAGTCAACAGAAGATGGAATTGGAGTTACCTAATCAGGTAATACCTTGTCCTTAGTCCAACTCTTATGTTAATATTCTTAGTCTCTTTTATTTTACCTTAGAACTTGTCTGTGGAAAGTATATTATTTGAAATGAGGGACCATCTTTCCCAGTCAAAGGTGATTGAAACACAACTAGCAAAGCCTTTATTTGATGCCCTGCTTCGAGTTGCCCTCGGGAATTATTCAGCAGATTTTGAACATAATGATGCTATGACTGAGAAGGTATGAATAACAACATATAGTTGTGTTCTTTGTGTTACAACCTTTGAATTACACTGATTTATAGAGTCATCAATCTGCAGAAGAATTGTCATCCCAGCCTGGTGATTTTTCAGAAGAAGCTGAGGATTCTCAGTGTTGTAGTTTTAAACTTTTAGTTGAAGAAGAAGGTTACGAAGCAGATAGTGAAAGCAATCCTGAAGATGGCGAAACCCAGGATGATGGTAAAATATCATTGAAGTGCTTGTAATTAGATATACAAGTAATCTTTCGCTTTTCTCTTTTCAGGGGTAGACTTAAAGTCTGAAACAGAAGGTTTCAGTGCATCAAGCAGTCCAAATGACTTACTCGAAAACCTCACTCAAGGGGAAATAATTTATCCTGAGATTTGTATGCTGGAATTAAATTTGCTTTCTGCTAGTAAAGCCAAACTTGATGTGCTTGCCCATGTATTTGAGAGTTTTTTGAAAATTATTAGGCAGAAAGAAAAGAATGTTTTTCTGCTCATGCAACAGGTAAAAAATTCATTTAGTTAAATGTGATCAATTAATTTAATTTTGTATTTTTTTTAATCTTCAGGGAACTGTGAAAAATCTTTTAGGAGGGTTCTTGAGTATTTTAACACAGGATGATTCTGATTTTCAAGGTAAGTTGAAACTGTTTTAAACAATAGCTCTGGCTTTAATTTTTTCCCTCTTTCTTTAATTTAGCATGCCAGAGAGTATTGGTGGATCTTTTGGTATCTTTGATGAGTTCAAGAACATGTTCAGAAGAGCTAACCCTTCTTTTGAGAATATTTCTGGAGAAATCTCCTTGTACAGTAAATATGCTATAATTTTTACATTTTTCACTAGAAAGTTTCATTTGTTTTTCTTTTTCTCTAGAAAATTCTTCTTCTGGGTATTCTGAAAATTATTGAAAGTGATACTACTATGAGCCCTTCACAGTATCTAACCTTCCCTTTACTGCACGCTCCAAATTTAAGCAACGGTGTTTCATCACAAAAGTATCCTGGGATTTTAAACAGTAAGGCCATGGGTTTATTGAGAAGAGCACGAGTTTCACGGAGCAAGAAAGAGGCTGATAGAGAGAGTTTTCCCCATCGGCTGCTTTCATCTTGGCACATAGCCCCAGTCCACCTGCCGTTGCTGGGGCAAAACTGCTGGCCACACCTATCAGAAGGTTTCAGTGTTTCCCTGTGGTTTAATGTGGAGTGTATCCATGAAGCTGAGAGTACTACAGAAAAAGGAAAGAAGATAAAGAAAAGAAACAAATCATTAATTTTACCAGATAGCAGTTTTGATGGTACAGGTATGATGACAGGATTATCTGATTTGTACACATTACTGATCATTCTAACATCTTTTTCTTATAGAGAGCGACAGACCAGAAGGTGCAGAGTACATAAATCCTGGTGAAAGACTCATAGAAGAAGGATGTATTCATATAATTTCACTGGGATCCAAAGCGTTGATGATCCAAGTGTGGGCTGATCCCCACAATGCCACTCTTATCTTTCGGTATTGATTATCCTCAGCCTCCCATGAATAGATTTCAGCCTATGCCTTTTCTCTTTTTCTGTAGTGTGTGCATGGATTCAAATGATGACATGAAAGCTGTTTTACTAGCACAGGTTGAATCACAGGAGAATATTTTCCTCCCAAGCAAATGGCAACATTTAGTACTCACCTACTTACAGCAGCCCCAAGGGAAAAGGAGGATTCATGGGAAAATCTCCATATGGGTCTCTGGACAGAGGTAGGAAGCATTTTGAGAAAATGCATCTCAATATTGCTTTAACTTTGTTTTGTTTTTAATGTAGGAAGCCTGATGTTACTTTGGATTTTATGCTTCCAAGAAAAACAAGTTTGTCATCTGATAGCAATAAAACATTTTGCATGATTGGCCATTGTTTATCATCCCAAGAAGAGTTTTTGCAGTTGGCTGGAAAATGGGACCTGGGAAATTTGCTTCTCTTCAACGGTGAGTGAGCTATGATTGCACCACTGCACTTCTAAATAACTAACTTTATTTTTCTGCTATTCAGGAGCTAAGGTTGGTTCACAAGAGGCCTTTTATCTGTATGCTTGTGGACCCAACCATACATCTGTAATGCCATGTAAGTATGGCAAGCCAGTCAATGACTACTCCAAATATATTAATAAAGAAATTTTGCGATGTGAACAAATCAGAGAACTTTTTATGACCAAGAAAGATGTGGATATTGGTCTCTTAATTGTAAGTTTTAATTTTATAAATTTTAATTTTATGTCATTACTGAATGAAAATATTTGTATTTCAGGAAAGTCTTTCAGTTGTTTATACAACTTACTGTCCTGCTCAGTATACCATCTATGAACCAGTGATTAGACTTAAAGGTCAAATGAAAACCCAACTCTCTCAAAGACCCTTCAGCTCAAAAGAAGTTCAGAGCATCTTATTAGAACCTCATCATCTAAAGAATCTCCAACCTACTGAATATAAAACTATTCAAGGCATTCTGCACGAAATTGGTGGAACTGGCATATTTGTTTTTCTCTTTGCCAGGGTAAGAATCACTGCTTATAGTTTTGTCTAAAGAGAAAACTATATCCACCCATTTTTTTTTTTAGGTTGTTGAACTCAGTAGCTGTGAAGAAACTCAAGCATTAGCACTGCGAGTTATACTCTCATTAATTAAATACAACCAACAAAGAGTACATGAATTAGAAAATTGTAATGGACTTTCTATGATTCATCAGGTGTTGATCAAACAAAAATGCATTGTTGGGTTTTACATTTTGAAGGTATGTCTTCATAAAATTTATTCTTATAGTTTATGCATCTTATATTAATGCTAATTTTCTATAGACCCTTCTTGAAGGATGCTGTGGTGAAGATATTATTTATATGAATGAGAATGGAGAGTTTAAGTTGGATGTAGACTCTAATGCTATAATCCAAGATGTTAAGCTGTTAGAGGAACTATTGCTTGACTGGAAGATATGGAGTAAAGCAGAGGCATGTAATATGTACTTTTTTTCCATTTTTTAATGTGCTTATTGGTGTGTGTTTATCTCTTCAGCAAGGTGTTTGGGAAACTTTGCTAGCAGCTCTAGAAGTCCTCATCAGAGCAGATCACCACCAGCAGATGTTTAATATTAAGCAGTTATTGAAAGCTCAAGTGGTTCATCACTTTCTACTGACTTGTCAGGTTTTGCAGGTACTTTTCATGTAACTTTACTTTTGGAAATAAAATCTAAAGAGAGTTTTTTTTATTTTTTCAGGAATACAAAGAGGGGCAACTCACACCCATGCCCCGAGAGGTTTGTAGATCATTTGTGAAAATTATAGCAGAAGTCCTTGGATCTCCTCCAGATTTGGAATTATTGACAATTATCTTCAATTTCCTTTTAGCAGTTCACCCTCCTACTAATACTTACGTTTGTCACAATCCCACGAACTTCTACTTTTCTTTGCACATAGGTAGGTATAATCATTTTTGTTAGATCATGGCTTTTTGCTGTTTCAAAAAAAATTTGGATTCTAGATGGCAAGATCTTTCAGGAGAAAGTGCGGTCAATCATGTACCTGAGGCATTCCAGCAGTGGAGGAAGGTCCCTTATGAGCCCTGGATTTATGGTAATAAGCCCATCTGGTTTTACTGCTTCACCATATGAAGGTAAAAATAGCAATAATGGAAGTATGACCTTCTTAAGTAGTATTTTTGTATCTACTCTTACCAGGAGAGAATTCCTCTAATATTATTCCACAACAGATGGCCGCCCATATGCTGCGTTCTAGAAGCCTACCAGCATTCCCTACTTCTTCACTACTAACGCAATCACAAAAACTGACTGGAAGTTTGGGTTGTAGTATCGACAGGTTACAAAATATTGCAGATACTTATGTTGCCACCCAATCAAAGAAACAAAATTCTTTGGGGAGTTCCGACACACTGAAAAAAGGCAAAGAGGACGCATTCATCAGTAGCTGTGAGTCTGCAAAAACTGTTTGTGAAATGGAAGCTGTCCTCTCAGCCCAGGTCTCTGTCAGTGATGTCCCAAAGGGAGTGCTGGGATTTCCAGTGGTCAAAGCAGATCATAAACAGTTGGGAGCAGAACCCAGGTCAGAAGATGACAGTCCTGGGGATGAGTCCTGCCCACGCCGACCTGATTACCTAAAGGGATTGGCCTCCTTCCAGCGAAGCCACAGCACTATTGCAAGCCTTGGGCTAGCTTTTCCTTCACAGAACGGATCTGCAGCTGTTGGCCGTTGGCCAAGTCTTGTTGATAGAAACACTGATGATTGGGAAAACTTTGCCTATTCTCTTGGTTATGAGCCAAATTACAACCGAACTGCAAGTGCTCACAGGTACTTATGTGTTTTTGTACACTCCTCCCACCTGTTAGTAAGACTTTTTTGGTCTCTGTTTTAGTGTAACTGAAGACTGTTTGGTACCTATATGCTGTGGATTATATGAACTCCTAAGTGGGGTTCTTCTTATCCTGCCTGATGTTTTGCTTGAAGATGTGATGGACAAGCTTATTCAAGCAGATACACTTTTGGTCCTCGTTAACCACCCATCACCAGCTATACAACAAGGTGTTATTAAAGTAAGGGCAAATACTAGATATGTTATTTTAATATTATCTAAATTGACTTAAATTTTTTGTTTAGCTATTAGATGCATATTTTGCTAGAGCATCTAAGGAACAAAAAGATAAATTTCTGAAGAATCGTGGATTTTCCTTGCTAGCCAACCAGTTGTATCTTCATCGAGGAACTCAAGAATTGTTAGAATGCTTCATCGAAATGTTCTTTGGTCGACATATTGGCCTTGATGAAGAGTAAGTGTGTTCTTCCCTCCACTATAATTGGGTAATGTGCTCTTAACTGTATTATTTATTATAGATTTGATCTGGAAGATGTGAGAAACATGGGATTGTTTCAGAAGTGGTCTGTCATTCCTATTCTGGGACTAATAGAGACCTCTCTATATGACAACATACTCTTGCATAATGCTCTTTTACTTCTTCTCCAAATTTTAAATTCTTGTTCTAAGGTAGCAGATATGTTGCTGGATAATGGTCTACTCTATGTGTTATGTAATACAGTAGCAGCCCTGAATGGATTAGAAAAGAAGTAAGTTTAAAATTATTATTTAAAATTACATCGTTCTGTTTTCTTCTTTTGTTGTTATCTTTAGCATTCCCATGAGTGAATATAAATTGCTTGCTTGTGATATACAGCAACTTTTCATAGCAGTTACAATTCATGCTTGCAGTTCCTCAGGCTCACAATATTTTAGGGTTATTGAAGACCTTATTGTAATGCTTGGATATCTTCAAAATAGCAAAAACAAGAGGACACAAAGTAAGATTTAATTTTTATGAATTTGGGGAGGGCTTGAAAACATTCTAGTATCTTCTGTTTTTAGATATGGCTGTTGCACTACAGCTTAGAGTTCTCCAGGCTGCTATGGAATTTATAAGGACCACCGCAAATCATGACTCTGAAAACCTCACAGATTCACTCCAGTCACCTTCTGCTCCCCATCATGCAGTAGTTCAAAAGCGGAAAAGCATTGCTGGCGAGTATTGAAATCATATTTTAATAACCATAATTGATATATGTTTTCATAATTTAAAACAAAGGTTCAATTCCAATGAAGGGTTCCATTATTCCTCATCTACCAAGACATCATTTTGGTTCCTATGGTCAACTTCCGATGCCCTTCTCCTTCGGTCCATTAAATCAAGACTCATCCCCCCAGTTTTCTCCTGGATGCACTACCTGTGTTGTACCTCCTGGAGCAGGTGCAGTAATGGTGCAGGAATGCCACTCCTCTGATTTGATGTTTTAATTTATATACTTTTAAAGGTCCTCGAAAATTTCCCCTTGCTCAAACTGAATCGCTTCTGATGAAAATGCGTTCAGTGGCAAATGATGAGCTTCATGTGATGATGCAACGGAGAATGAGCCAAGAGAACCCTAGCCAAGCAACTGAAACGGAACTTGCGCAGAGACTACAGAGGCTCACTGTTTTAGCAGTCAACAGGATTATTTATCAAGGTAAGACTATAGGATTAGTTTGTTTTTCCTCAACTAATTTTGTATTCTTTTTTTCAATTCAAAGAATTTAATTCAGACATTATTGACATTTTGAGAACTCCAGAAAATGTAACTCAAAGCAAGACCTCAGTTTTCCAGACCGAAATTTCTGAGGAAAATATTCATCATGAACAGTCTTCTGTTTTCAATCCATTTCAGAAAGAAATTTTTACATATCTGGTAGAAGGATTCAAAGTATCTATTGTAAGTAAATTAATTACATGGGAAATGTTCATTCCTAATTCATTCCTATCTTGATTGATTTTAGGGTTCAAGTAAAGCCAGTGGTTCCAAGCAGCAATGGACTAAAATTCTGTGGTCTTGTAAGGAGACCTTCCGAATGCAGCTTGGGAGACTACTAGTGCATATTTTGTCGCCAGCCCACGCTGCACAAGAGAGAAAGCAAATTTTTGAAATAGTTCATGAACCAAATCATCAGGAAATACTACGAGACTGTCTCAGCCCATCCCTACAAGTAAGTATCTCAGCTTTGATAAGAGAAGTAAAAAATGACTAAAAAATTATTACTTTTTTTAAAGCATGGAGCCAAGTTAGTTTTGTATTTGTCAGAGTTGATACATAATCACCAAGGTGAATTGACTGAAGAAGAGCTAGGCACAGCAGAACTGCTTATGAATGCTTTGAAGTTATGTGGTCACAAGTGCATCCCTCCCAGTGCATCAACAAAAGCAGACCTTATTAAAATGATCAAAGAGGTGAGTCAATGAAACCATAGTACTTTCTTAGGTTATATAGTATATTATTATCTAAATCTTCTAGGAACAAAAGAAATATGAAACTGAAGAAGGAGTGAATAAAGCTGCTTGGCAGAAAACAGTTAACAATAATCAACAAAGGTAAGATTTTATATGTTCCAAAGGCATGTATTCTTAACTATGGACAATCTTATTATTTGTTTAGTCTCTTTCAGCGTCTGGATTCAAAATCAAAGGATATATCTAAAATAGCTGCAGATATCACCCAGGCAGTGTCTCTCTCCCAAGGAAATGAGAGAAAAAAGGTGATCCAGCATATTAGAGGAATGTATAAAGTAGATTTGAGTGCCAGCAGACATTGGCAGGAACTTATTCAGCAGCTGACACATGATAGGTAAGCTGCGGGAGGTCAGTTAAAATTGTCTTCTTAAAACACCCTTTAATCTTTTTACTTGCAGAGCAGTATGGTATGACCCCATCTACTATCCAACCTCATGGCAGTTGGATCCAACAGAAGGGCCAAATCGAGAGAGGAGACGTTTACAGAGATGTTATTTAACTATTCCAAATAAGTATCTCCTTAGGGATAGACAGAAATCAGAAGGTAATAGTGGCTTCTTGACTCAACATATAAATATAAAGATAATATTTACTTTTCTCCTCAACAGATGTTGTCAAACCACCACTCTCTTACCTGTTTGAAGACAAAACTCATTCTTCTTTCTCTTCTACTGTCAAAGACAAAGCTGCAAGTGAATCTATAAGGTAACTTTGAATCAATAGACCTTCACTCTTTCTAGTCATAGTAATTTTAAATATGTTTTGACAGAGTGAATCGAAGATGCATCAGTGTTGCACCATCTAGAGAGACAGCTGGTGAATTGTTACTAGGTAAGTCAAATTTTGAAGAATTTTGCACATATTTAAAACCCTTATATCCAATTACTTTCTGCAGGTAAATGTGGAATGTATTTTGTGGAAGATAATGCTTCTGATACAGTTGAAAGTTCGGTGAGTAGAGGCTTAAGTCTGTATTTACATAAAACAAATATTTTTGCCTATTTCTTTGTCTTAGAGCCTTCAGGGAGAGTTGGAACCAGCATCATTTTCCTGGACATATGAAGAAATTAAAGAAGTTCACAAGCGTTGGTGGCAATTGAGAGATAATGCTGTAGAAATCTTTCTAACAAATGGCAGAACACTCCTGTTGGCATTTGATAACACCAAGGTAAATTCACCCTTATTAATTGATATATATTGATCTGGGTTTTTTTCTTCTCCTTCCCTTTTAGGTTCGTGATGATGTATACCACAATATACTCACAAATAACCTCCCTAATCTTCTGGAATATGGTAACATCACCGCTCTGACAAATTTATGGTATACTGGGCAAATTACTAATTTTGAATATTTGACTCACTTAAACAAACATGCTGGCCGATCCTTCAATGATCTCATGCAGTATCCTGTGTTCCCATTTATACTTGCTGACTACGTTAGTGAGACACTTGACCTCAATGATCTGTTGATATACAGGTAAGTTAAAAGAATCATCACCTTTAGGGTTCATTTAATTTTTAAAATTGTCCTTTTCTTGCAGAAATCTCTCTAAACCTATAGCTGTTCAGTATAAAGAAAAAGAAGATCGTTATGTGGACACATACAAGGTAGCTTTTGTTTTTACTCGTACTTTATTAAACATGAATTCTCTGGATTCACCGTTTCTTTCAGTACTTGGAGGAAGAGTACCGCAAAGGAGCCAGAGAAGATGACCCCATGCCTCCCGTGCAGCCCTATCACTATGGCTCCCACTATTCCAATAGCGGCACTGTGCTTCACTTCCTGGTCAGGATGCCTCCTTTCACTAAAATGTTTTTAGCCTATCAAGGTAAGAATTTAATAACTGCCTAAAAAGTCATGGTCTTAATCGTATTATTTGTATTTTTTTATAGATCAAAGTTTTGACATTCCAGACAGAACTTTTCATTCTACAAATACAACTTGGCGACTCTCATCTTTTGAATCTATGACTGATGTGAAAGAACTTATCCCAGAGTTTTTCTATCTTCCAGAGTTCCTAGTTAACCGTGAAGGTATAGCAATAAATTATTTTTAATTTATATTTAGTTAAATATTAATATTAATCTTCTCTTTTAGGTTTTGATTTTGGTGTGCGTCAGAATGGTGAACGGGTTAATCACGTCAACCTTCCCCCTTGGGCGCGTAATGATCCTCGTCTTTTTATCCTCATCCATCGGCAGGCTCTAGAGTCTGACTACGTGTCGCAGAACATCTGTCAGTGGATTGACTTGGTGTTTGGGTATAAGCAAAAGGGGAAGGCTTCTGTTCAAGCGATCAATGTTTTTCATCCTGCTGTAAGTGACTCTTTTAAAACAATCTGTATTTAATGTCTTGTTCCTTTACTCTTTCACTCTGCAGACATATTTTGGAATGGATGTCTCTGCAGTTGAAGATCCAGTTCAGAGACGAGCGCTAGAAACCATGATAAAAACCTACGGGCAGACTCCCCGTCAGCTGTTCCACATGGCCCATGTGAGCAGACCTGGAGCCAAGCTCAATATTGAAGGAGAGCTTCCAGCTGCTGTGGGGTTGCTAGTGCAGTTTGCTTTCAGGGAGACCCGAGAACAGGTCAAAGAAATCACCTATCCGGTATGTCATTTGGATTTCAATCGAGTGCAGCAAAAGCCATACTTTTTATTTTTCTTCATTTTAGAGTCCTTTGTCATGGATAAAAGGCTTGAAATGGGGGGAATACGTGGGTTCCCCCAGTGCTCCAGTACCTGTGGTCTGCTTCAGCCAGCCCCACGGAGAAAGATTTGGCTCTCTCCAGGCTCTGCCCACCAGAGCAATCTGTGGTTTGTCACGGAATTTCTGTCTTCTGATGACATATAGCAAGGAACAAGGTAAAATAAAATGTAACGAAGATCATTCTGGAATCTGATACTTTTCTTTCTCCTTCTCCTTGAGGTGTGAGAAGCATGAACAGTACGGACATTCAGTGGTCAGCCATCCTGAGCTGGGGATATGCTGATAATATTTTAAGGTTGAAGAGTAAACAAAGTGAGCCTCCAGTAAACTTTATTCAAAGTTCACAACAGTACCAGGTAAACACTTTATTTTATTTTATTTATTTATTCATGATAATCTTTGATTGGTCCTTTTTCAAAGGTGACTAGTTGTGCTTGGGTGCCTGACAGTTGCCAGCTGTTTACTGGAAGCAAATGCGGTGTCATCACAGCCTACACAAACAGATTTACAAGCAGCACGGTAGGTTCTGGGCTTCTGTGTGGGTAGTATGGTTTTTATCTCATACTTAATTTTAAAATTTCAGCCATCAGAAATAGAAATGGAGACTCAAATACATCTCTATGGTCACACAGAAGAGATAACCAGCTTATTTGTTTGCAAACCATACAGTATACTGATAAGTGTGAGCAGAGACGGAACCTGCATCATATGGGATTTAAACAGGTACAGAAGAAGGTCTCCAAATCAAACATAGCTCATATACAAATTCATGTCTTTTTTCTTTCAGGTTATGCTATGTACAAAGTCTGGCGGGACACAAAAGCCCTGTCACAGCTGTCTCTGCCAGTGAAACCTCAGGTGATATTGCTACTGTGTGTGATTCAGGTGAGCTTGCTCCAACCCAAAGCACAGGGCTGTGGTAACCCGCCGGATGATTTGGGTGTTTTAGCTGGCGGAGGCAGTGACCTCAGACTCTGGACGGTGAACGGGGATCTCGTTGGACATGTCCACTGCAGGGAGATCATCTGTTCCGTGGCTTTCTCCAACCAGCCTGAGGGAGTATCTATCAATGTAATCGCTGGGGGATTAGAAAATGGAATTGTAAGGTAAGAGGAATTTGGATTCTCTTTTTTTGATTTTGCATAATTAGATGATTTTTTTCCCCTCTAGGTTATGGAGCACATGGGACTTAAAGCCTGTGAGAGAAATTACATTTCCCAAATCAAATAAGCCCATCATCAGGTAAGATCTTCTCCCCCTCTTATGCTTCAGAAATGTACAAATGGGAATTTTTTTTTTTTTACAGCCTTACATTTTCTTGTGATGGCCACCATTTGTACACAGCAAACAGTGATGGGACCGTGATTGCCTGGTGTCGGAAGGACCAGCAGCGCTTGAAACAGCCAATGTTCTATTCCTTCCTTAGCAGCTATGCAGCCGGGTGAATGCGAATGAACTTCACGTTCTCCAAAGCACTTTAACTCCAAACTAGATTTGTTGACTTCACCAGTTTTAGGAGGTTGAACCTAAAGAAATGGATGACTGGACAAACCATCCAAATAATGATAAAGTCTATTCATCTGCACAAAATTCTGAAGAGTCACATGATCCTAAGAGGAAAGTTCTGTTCTATTTTAGTGATAATCTGGAAGATTGTGTCAATATGCACTAGCCAACAAGTTTTAAGCCTCGCATGGTACATTAAAATGATATTCTTAAAATTTTTTCCCACCAAGGTATTCCAAAGAAAATATTAAGGTCTCCCCTTTTTCTATGATTCCAAAAGGACCAGTAGAATTTAAATTGGTTGGTTGATTGTTTATATAAAACACACTAAAATTATATTTTAAAAGTTTACTGCCATGAAATACTCCTCCCACCACACACACATGCTCCAAAAGAGGAAAGAAAAAAAGATAATTTTTAGGACTTGATAATTGCTTTCTTTGAGAAGCAAATTATTCAGTAGGTGCCTCTGTACCAAATATTTTATGGAATATCTAAATACTAAAATAAACTATGAATGAATCTCAAAATTAGGCAGTTTTTGCCAGTTGCTTTCTTAGCTCAAAGGAGAACCAGAATTTTTTTGACAGCCACAAACAAGAATACAGGTATCTTGGATTTCAGACACATTCTGTTTCTTCATAAAAATTTTACTTAAAATCTGTAACGCTAGATATTGACTATCCTTAGTTGAGTCACTGAGGTTTAAACACAATGGTAAGTCTTAAAGTCTGCTATTTACAGAGCATTGAATCTGTACCAATTTGCAATAGAAAGCCTTCAGTATGCAAGAAGTTTGCATGGGTATTAAGAACACAGCCTAAATAAGGCATTTGATCTAATCTGCAGGAAGAATTTTCTTCCCCAAAACAGAATTATAAAAGCTTACTTTAAACAGGAGGCAGAATAATTCTTTTAGGAAACCATTTCATTCTGTTTCTACTAACCTATACCATCTGAGAATTCTAGGAAGAATAATAAAATCTCGTGTATTCCACAGCAAACTTACATACCATAAAGACAGAATTCCTAAACATCTTGGAGCCGTCTGTCTCTCCCATATGATGGCTGTCTGTATATTTTTACTTGGGGTGCTGCTTTATTGGCTTTGAAAACACTGTCAGATAAGCTCAGTAATATGTTACCATGGGATAAAAATATGTATCCCTGCCTAAGAATAACTTGTGCATTTGTTATGGAAATTTAATTCATATGGTGTTTACAGTACTACTTTTGTAACTTCCAGACTTTCTAAAACATTCTGCTTAAAAACCATATAAAATATAATTCCAAAGTCTCTGCTGTCAAGATAGATTCGAGAGAAAGCACGTGGCCATGTATGCTTTAACCTTAAACTGCATACACATGTAGTGATACCTAGGCTGCATTTAGATCACCGTGTGCTCAGGCCAGGTGTGAATCCTGAGGTCCATGGAGGTGCAGAGATGAGATTACTCCTATTCACGTTGAAGTGATTTGCTTTGTTAACAAAAAATTGCAGCTATTGTCTAGCTTTCATTTTTTTACTGAGAACTTTAAATTAGTCCCCTATTAGAATAGGGTTGCTACTCATCTTTTTTTAAAAACCGAATTTCATCATTTATCTAAAGAGAAAATATGCAGAATAACTGGTCTTGTTAAGAGTGCAATATTATATTTTTATGTAAAAATAAAAATTAATTTGGGGGGATTATTTATTCAGCATGAAACCTAATATGTATATGTTTGAAATACTTCATAATGTGCATGTTGTAGCAAACATTTCTGTAAATTATCACAAGCTCTGTTACCTTTATATACACTGCCTCTTCAATTTGGAAATAAATTTCATAAAAATAGATGTAAACACCTCTTCTTTAAGCTATTTAAATATTATGAGC